GAGTAGATGCAACGGTGGCTAGCCTCCCAAAAGGAGCTTTTCCAGCTTATTTTAAAAACCACCTTATTAATATGATTGAAGTATTTTGGTTTAGGGATGTGTTACTTAAAAGAGCTAGGCATGCATGTTATTTGATAGGATACTGGCTACTGCCGTGTAAAATAAAAAGAGCTCATTTTATCATTTGTTCCAGCTTCATTTTCACTTGCATTCTTTGATTATGTCGTCAGGTAACTGTTATTTATATTTACACAGACCAGCCAGAATTAAATATGCCACATACCACTATTGTGCATGGGTCTGAGAACCCCTCGCCCCCCCTTAGTAAAATTGGAGAGTGAAGTTGCGTAGGAGCCTGCCGTGGTGTCAGGGGTTTGAGAGTTGGGTTACTTGTAGGAGGACGTCTTTAATTTCACAGGAGTGACCCCCATGGCCATCTTGAATGGGCTCTGGGATGAACTGAATTCTGTGTAAGACTCACAAATATTTTGGTAATTGAATTTGAATTTTGGTGTGTTAAGGCACAAGCATGTCTAATGTTTTTCTTAATTCATTAGTAGGGCTTTGTTTTCTTAACATTTGCTAATTTGAATATACTGAAACACCAGAGCGCATTAACCTTCTAAAAAAATAATAATCCCGGTGGATCTGTAATAAAACTAACCAAGAGGAATGGGGATGCCTCGCTAGAATGAAACACAACACCAAAATAGCAGGTTTAGTAGGTACAGCTTTCAACAATGCAGAGAGATGGGAGTTATGCCTATTTTTATTTCTGAAAGCTTTTGTTTATTAGAATAATCTTTCCAGATGGCTTAATATCCTGAAATACACTAGATCAAGAACTTTAACTTTGAGAAATGTGTCTGCTATGAATTGTTGACACCCTGAGAATAGTTTACCTCACCAATGTTTTCCCATTGTTATCTGTAAACAACCTTCAGAGTCTACTAATTTAGAGATTTTATTTTTCCTGGAACCCTGAAGTCCTACATTTCTAACTTTTTTTTTTTTTTTTTTTTTGTAAGATGTTGTCCCAGAGACCAAAATTGACTGAAGGGAATGAGAGAGGTCTTTGAAAACAGGTCACAATGTGAAAAGCACTTTGTCTCCACTTTCATAAATGAAACTTTTAATTCCATTTACCTAACTTCCCCCTGCAAGGAGATATTTGAGTTTTATAAGTGAAGCATTTGATGTGATTAAGTTTAGCAACGTATGTGAAAAAGGAAAGGAGACTTCTGTAAAGAATACTTTGAAATGAGGTATACTCCAACAGATGGTTTTCAGTCTTACCAAATGGGGAAAAATGATAATGTGACCTAGCAATTTACGTAGAGTTTAGTCATGGATTATTCTTGAAAAACCAGTACTCAGTGTATTGGGTCGTTGTGGATTTTTATTTGTTCATTTTCCAGAATACGTATTGGTCTTATTTATAATTTAAGAGAAGGAATCTTTTAAAAAGAATTTGGTGGGAGTGGTTGTAAGTCTGACTGGAGACTGTGTTTAGAGTTTCAGCTGCATTATACCTTAATGCTGTAGAGATAGAGACTGAAATATAAGCTCACTGCGTTCTGCAGCAGGGAGCTTGTCCAAACGTGTGCACTTTCCTGTATAATATGCTTGTTTAAATGTTGAAGACATGCATTATTTTGTTTTTTACTCTATTTTGATTTAGGGGAAAAGGACTTCTGTTAATTACCTAATTAAAAGTGGTATTTCGCTTATTACTAGATTTCCAACTGAAGAAGGCATTGCTATTAAATGTGCAGGAAACACATATCAGCTTTCTCTTTGGTTTTCAGCTGGCCAAATTTAACTGGAGATGTGTAACTTTCTCAGTGATAGACATGGATTTAATTATTAGTAATAGAACTGTAATGGAAGAAAGTTAAATTTATTTGATTAGGTATCTGCATTATAAATGTTTGAACTTGGAAGTCATATTTCTTCTTCAAAAGCAGACATCTTTCATGCTGTTAATGTTTATACATTTTAGTGCTTGGATAAAGCTATTCTGACACACTCAATTAGTTCTTTCAAAAATGCATCTCTTTGCTGTCCCTCCCCCTCCCCCTCCCCCTCAAAAGTTCTAGAAGCTGTGGGAAAAGTTCAGTTGTCTATCTACTGAACGTAGTCCAAGGAATACCCGTGGGTTTGTTCACTGCTCGGGGAGCTGGACGTGTGCCGCTCTGACTTCCTTTGCACATCCTTGCTTCCCTGAATTTGCATTTATTGCCTAACTAGCATCCCGCAAAAAGGCCTTTCCTGGCTGCCTGCGAATTGGCACCTTGGAGCTTCACTTCCAGCATTGTTAATGGCTAAACGTGAAGAACTAATTTTATTACTGTATTTAGCTCACAGGGCCTTGGAAGCGGCCCCTACTCTGTTGTTGGGAGCTGCATCTCATTTAGAGTTGCATTTTTCAAGTGAATTGTAGTGTCAGGCTGTGCATCCGTTGTGGGGTCTGAGTGGGTGATGGTTGGAATACATCTCCCCGTGTATGAGAGGCACCGAGGGATGTGGAGGTTCTCGGAGGCAGATGGAGGTGGGGGCTGTGGACAAGCCTCTGTTTGTGCAGCAGTGATTATTTGGTTGTTCGACTGTTTGGTTAGGTTCCCCTTGGGCTGGTCGCTAACTGGTGGCATGAGCTGACAGTGTAGCTGTTCCCTTCTTCTCCCTCCCCTCCTGGGGGCTCTCATCCTCAGTCCTTCCACCTGACTGGCCGAAAGTGTAGTGGCAGCAGCCTATTACGGGAATGTATCTAGGGGCCATAGAGGAGACAGCATTTTTCAAATTCAAGCTCTGGCCTCAGTTTTCTCTGGTCCCAGGAACCAGTGAGTTTGGGAGTGGGGCAGGACATTCTCTTTGATAGAGGAATGACCTCTGCCCTCAGTTAAGACCACCCTCCCACCCACCATTGGATGAGAACTATCAGAATCGTTCGATTTTCAGGAATTTTGAAAAGGCACAAACCTATTGTAAGAAAAGAATCATGTCAAATGTTTACATTTATGAATAATTAATAAAATTAACCTTATGGGAGGAGGAGGAAGAAAGAACAACTTTTACTATGACTTTAGAATGTCTCCTGTTCTTTAAAAAGTATCTTTATTTTAAAATTAATTTTTCTAACTGAAGAATATTTTAGGGGAATGACTTAAATAGCTATAAGGAAGGATATATTTATAGGGGCTATAAATGCATCATTTGTATTTGAAATTTCTAGCATCCACTACAGTGTACGAAGTGTATTTTAGATGGACTGGTAAAAACCAGCAGTTGCAACTGTCTGTTTTGCATTCCTTATGCTCTGCATCTGGCCACACGTGACTTGAACAGCTGAAGCTTCTCTTTCCAAAGCTAGAGCCATCATCGTATTTATGTCTAGCCTGAGATGTTTTCCGATGGTATACATTCGAATTGTAAAGCAGTGTAATTTGTGGCTCTCAACATGCCTTAAAAGTCATTTCCAAAAAAGATCTGGCATTTAATCTTTAATTCAAATGGTACTGAAAATTACAAAGCAGGAGTAATTAGAAATGCAACTATTTTTAGAAAGCAAACATGTAAATATATGTTAAGTGATGACTAAAACACAAGCAGGAGAGTAGGAAAAATTATTTAAAAGACAACTATAGTAGGTTTAGATACATCTTACCATATACTGTATTTTAACTCTGTGTTAATTCTGGTAGATTTACTTCGTATTCCTGTTTCTGTACCTTCCCCCCGAACCTTGGTCAGGAAGTAAGTAAAGTCTATAGAATCTCAGAATTTACTGGGCCGAGAAGAGATGTATATCGTATGTAATTGTGAAATCCAGACAGTTCCTCAACTGAGTGGTGAAAATGGGATGAAATCTTAGTGTGTTTTGTTATCTTCAAGGCAGAGGGAATCTGGTGTTTTTTTTTTTTTTTCCTTCAAAACCAGGTAGACAACGTCTCTCACCGCCCTGGGGAGTTGCTGGTGCTGGCTCAGCCTCCAGGATACAGCTGTCCTGTTATTTTCTTGCTTTTTTAGGAGATGGTGTGCGTAGAGGAAGATGTGGTGTTAGTTTTCAGGACACAGTTAAAGACAGGCTTAAAAAATCAAGGTTCTCTATTAAAACTATAATTTCTTGTTAATGGCTAAGAATTAAAAATTTTTCAGCGCTATTAACACTTGAAGAACTCTCTAATCCCCCACTCTTCCCATGTGAAAGTAAAGGACATTTGTTTAGGAATTTTTTTGTTTCAGAAAAGGGCAACATGTGTCTGTCTTTGCCATATGGTACTATTTAACCTATATTGCATGAGCTGACAAGACACTGTGTTTGGGCATTGATTTATTTTAGCATTCGAGAATGTTCTTTGAAATTTAGTACAGTAAATGATGCATTGAAAGTTGTACAGAATGGTCGTTTGTGGCTTTAGCAGATTCTTTCTCAGTTGATACTTAAGGGTGTAGTGAACAAGTTTCACTTTTTTTCCACCGATACAATTTTTGTGAGAAATAGTTTGCCATTCAATGCTGAGTGACTGTTAATTCAGGAAAACACAGACTTGAATATAAGTAGTTAAGACTTCTGGGGGTCACAAATAAGGCTAAGAGTTGGGCAGGTCAGAAAGAGAAGATTCACTGTTTAGTTCCTGATTATTCTGGTGATTTTAACCTAGAGCAAAAAAGTATGTTTATTATTATTATTATTTTTGTCAAAAAGACTCAGCTTTTGTCCCCATCTTTTTTTTTTTTTTTTAAAGAAATGAGTTAATGAACAAATGGACAATCCTATTTAATAGTTCCCCTGAGCTTCTGTGGTGCGGCCCTGGAATTATCTACAGGCAGAACTGAGATGTTTTCACTTAGGCTGTGTTTTGTTTACACATGCTGGTTTGGGTTTTTGGGTAGACCTGTGTTGAATTCACAGGGTGGCTCTTATGCCATGTTGCAGGAATTTATTAGTATGGAACCCCACAGAAGATTCCACCTCCATTTTTAACATTCTGTATGGCTGTCGAGTCGACACCAAAGCAAATGTGTCTCCAGACACCTCTCTCTCGTTGTCTCAGTCTTGTTGGCTTTAATCATCCTGTTTTCTCTGTTTTACGAAAGAAGTAAACAAATTTCTATTCATCCACACGTGTGTCCCCAAAGCAAGGCATATGTGGACTGAAAGGTGGGCTGGGGCTTTGCTTCGAGAACGTGAGCGAAGAGCGTGTGAGTGCACGTTGCCTTTGGTGATGCATCATTTATATTGACATTATCAGTGACACAGACAGAACATTTTTATGCCAGTTTGAGAAAATACCATCATTCACATTGATAATCATATTCCCCCCAGATTTAGATTAATCATTTCAAAGCTTTTCATGTCTTTAGCATGACCATTAGCATAATGATGATAATTTGTCCCTTTGAGTAACACCAAGCATAATTTAAATTAACGTTATTGTGTTGAGTGCAGTGCAACCCCAGGTGCTCAAGTAGCTTCCTTTTTTCAAAAATGGCTTTTTACTTTTTAAAATGAGAGGCAAGCAAGACGATCTCATTCCTAAAACCAACTTAAAAAATAAAAGTGTTAATAAATAAGTGAATTCCTAATGTAAAAGTGCTTGCCGTAGCAACGTAAACTTGGGGACAATTCTGTAGAGTCATGCGATTAGTGGTTTAGTGGTAGGATTAAAATTAGCCTCGGTAAATTACCCTGGTGACAGAAAAGCAGAATCTGTTAATGGTTTCACAGGAAGATTGGCTTATCAGTTATTTTCTAGGTTGATGAAAGATTATGGGCTGCTAAGAATTTGAACTTTAGAAAGTAAGGTTGATTTTCCTAATATTTACATATTTTAAAGTATAGGTATTGATTAAAAAGAAAGTTATTACAGTTAGAATTTGGGATTTTATATGTGTGTGGGAGATGATTTACAAACCAGGTTTTTTGCTTAGCTGTGAACATTAAGGGGGCCGTCGAGAGTGTGTGTTTTAGGCAATCCTTAAATCCCGTCCAGGGGAATAGTAGACCATTTTGGAAAGCATTTTACATGTTTTGGACCCACGAAAACTCCATTTAGATTCCTACAAGGTGGTAGGTGATGAAACTGCACCTTCTTGGCCCGAGCGGGGTTAGGGCGGCCGCCATTTTAGAGCACGGTGTTATATCGTTAGGAGTGTTACATTGACTTGGTGTAATGACCGTGAAGGAAAGCATTTGCTTTCGTGATTGTTTATGTTTCTTTGTAAACTTACATTATTTGTATTTGGGCTTGTTTTAGAAGGTTAATATAGACAATCATATATGTGTTATAACTGCAGGAAACTTGGAGGTGATTTTTGAGTGAATCCTGACATTTTACAGGTACTGAAATGCAGAAAGATTTAATAACTGAGCCAAGGCCACAGGAATGGTGCAGAGCTCAAATCCAGGCGTCCTGATTCCCAGCTTAGCCTTTTTCTCCATACGCTGTGCTGAATGCACAGAATAAGGGGAGGTGAAAGTCCACTCTGAAAAGGAACTTGGTAAGCGTGTTGTCATGCTGAGTTAGCACTGCCAAGTGTGGACCTGGCAAATAACCAGGTGTTTAGGGCAGTGTAGGGAGAGCCCCCCTTCAGCTTTGCTTGGATGCTTAGAGCTTGCTCCACAGAGAAGAAACATGTTGAGTAAATGTTTGCGTCTTTCCACGGGGATGTCGTGCGAGTTGGGCACTGGACCAGTTGTTGCTGTCTGAGGCTGCTGTCACATGGCAGCGCTCAAGGAGGAACGTGGAAAATCTGGTCACCAAAGACCAGGCAGCTATCTGCGCAGATTCCCAGCCCCGCAGTGGGTGCCAGGATACAGGTTTTCTTGCGAAACCCAATGGTTATCACCAATAGTAACATATTTTTATAAGAGAGTAAATACAGAGTGTAAGTGACCAACGTGGGATATAGAAAATCCTAAAAGAAAAAAGCCACCAAAAAATCATAGGGAAAGGGGTCGGAGAAGACCAGGTCAGTTCTGATAGACGGCTGGGCCCTGAGACTCACCTTCTTAAGCCAGGAAGATGAAATGCGGGTGGGCCAGCTGACGGGGGACATTTGGCACTCATGGGTTCTCAGTGTGGTGCGGCAGATGACCCGTGACAGACAGATGCCGATGACGGACAGATGCTGATGACGGACAGATGCCGAGAGGGAGCTTCCCACAGGAGTGGGCAGGGAGGCGGCAGAGACAGAGTGGATCATGGCAGGTGCTTTCCTCTGAGCTCAGCTTTGGTGCCAGGGGACAAGATGGCCACAAAGAGGAGGTGTTGGGGACCCCAGAGAGCTGAACCCAGGAAAGTGTGCATTCTCCTCCTTTCTTTCCAATGGTCAGGTTGGCTGGCTTGAGCTGTGTCTGCCCCGGGTTGCTGTCTGGACCTTTGCAGATTATTAAACACCTCCTGGAGGAGTCTCCACCCCGCCTGCCTTCTCCAGCAAAGCAGGCAGCTGGGCCAGGGAGCAGGTAGTTTTTCTTTGTTGTGCAAGAGCCGCTTAAGAAACAGTGGCCTTTTGCATTCTCAACATGAGCAAACGTAGCCAACACCCTAGATTTCTTTTCTTAAGAGGAAAAAAATTAGTAAATTCAGAATTTTTTTTCTTTTCTTAAGAAGATAGTACTGAGTACTCTTCATTATTTACCCGAACCTATATACTAGGTGATTTTGCTACCTTTCTAGACATTTCTCAAAATAGGACCAATATAAATGAAGAAATGCAAAGACTTATTTAATCAGTGTAGTCATTTATGGACTTCATCCTGTAGGCCGTGGTGTGAGGATTTTTGCAGGCTCGTTTGAGTATCTGGTCATTGAAATCTCACTATTTGTATGTTGGTAATAATAGTTTGCTTGTTTCTGCCTATTTCATTGCATGAGAGAATGAAGTGTGCACGTAAGGTCACACGTTTGATACAGACAGATACTCTCTAATTTACGACAGGGCTGCCTTCCCAGAAACCCATCCTAAGTTGAAGATACTTTTAAGTCGGAAATGCGTTTAATACCCTTCAGTCTACTGAACATGGTAACATAGCCTCACCTACCTTAAGTGCGCTTGGAATGGGTAAATGTTAGCCGACAGTTGGGCAGGAGCACCTGGCAGTGCAGGTTGCCATGAAGTACCGACGTCCACCCTGGAGATCGCGGGGCTGCCGCTGCCGGGCCTGTGGAGGGAGCAGCTCACTGCTTTCTGCTGACTGCCTGTGGCTTCCTCACCTGGTAAAGTTGAAAAAGTGTAAGTCAAACTTTCCTAAGTTGGGGACCATCTACAGTAAAATACAAACAAAAATAAAGAACGGGCAATGGAATAATAGGTCGCGATGAAGGGAAAAGCTGGATCACATATGTACGTCTTAGGATTCCCTCCCGTTGGTAGATGTGAACCAAAACTTAGGATGTGAGCTTTCTGGCACCTAAAACAAAAAGCAAAACATGGCCGTTGATGTGTTGCACTGACTCTCAGGAAAAAAAGGCATCAGTTCTCCCATGAAGGAAAAGCTTCTTTTAGCATTAGCGCTAAAGTCAACTTCTAAACGTTGACTTTAATACTGGTTGTTTTAATACAGGCTGTATATTCTTACATAGACAGTGCCTTCAATAACATTCTTAAGGCAAAAGCTATTGTAGCTTTTGGAAAGTAGTTCCTTGTAGCTACTTTGATACAAAAAGCCAAGGGCATAAAAACAAAATAAAAGGTATTGAGAGCTACTTTTTGAATTACTATGACAGTAAGATGTAAGTTATCAACATTACTGTTTCCCATTAAATTAATAGAAATTTTATTTTCATTACTAATGACTTATGAACTTGAATCAGATTGGGCAAATGCCTCAATAACTAGTTCCCTAAATAAATAGCCCACCAGTACTCATTTTCTTTCAACAAACATTGATCAAGTGCCTACTATGAACAGAGCATTATTCCGAGTTCTTTATATGTGTTATTTAATATGCACAGGTCTTAGGAAACAGGCAGTAATTCCCATCCCCTTTTACCCGAGAGGACACTGAGGCCTGCACAGGTGAGTAACTTCATCAAAGTCCCACAGCCAGGTTATTAAGCAGCTCACCTTTTGGGCCATTCCCTTGAGTGTCCGACCCTGGTCATGCTTGTTACCCTGTGTGGAGTTCATTTCATTTTGGTCCGAGCCATTTGGGATTATGTAGCTTTAGAGATGACACTATGGGAGACCAGTGTCCCTCCACCCTTCCTCTTTCTAGATGGCTGGGGTTTCTGAAGCATCATCCAAGAGGGGGTTGGGACAGGCTGTCTGCCTCTTTGGGGTCCCCAGCCTGTCTATGGGCCTGCTCTGTTCTGAAAATAAGCAACAATTTTGAGTCATCCATCACAAATGAGAAACTTAAGAGAGTGATCTGAAGAGAATTTGATGCCAAAAAAATTTCTGGGTCAGCTGTAGCCATCCCAGTGAGCTGGTGGGACTTGGTCCCGTCCTGCCTCTGACCAGGCTCAGTGGCCTTGGATCCTAGGTCAGCTCCTGTGCAGTTCCCATGAAGCCCAGAGGGGGCTTGAGCCACACCCTCCTCAGCTCAGAAACCTGGGTCTGTATTTGCAAAACTCCAGGGCAGGGGTCAGCAAACGTTTTCCCTAAAGGACCAGATAGTATTTGATAGACCTGCCTCACAGCTTGAGAGCAGCCCGAGGCAGCCTGGCAGGGAAGAGATGGACTTCATGGGCACTTGACATTTGAGTTCCATGCCATTCACATGTCACAAAATACTCTTCTTTTGATTTTGTTTTTAATCCCAACCATTTTAAAATGTAAAAACCAGCCGGGTGCGGTGGCCCACACCTGTAATCCCAGCATTTTGGGAGGCCGAGGTGGGCGGATCACTTGAGGTCAGGAGTTTGAGACCAGCCTGGCCAACATGGCAAAACCCCATCTCTACTAAAAATACAAAATTAACTGAGCGTGGTGGCGGGTGCCTGTAATCCCAGCTACTTGGGAGACTGAGGCAGGAGAATTGCTTCAATCCGGGAGATGGAGGTTGTAGTGAGCTGAGATCACACCACTGCACTCCAGTCTGGGCGACAGAGCAAGACTCCGTCTCAAAAAAAAAAATATATGTGTGTGTGTGTGTGTGTGTGTGTGTGTGTATGTGTATATGTGTGTGTGTATATATATGTAAAAACCAGCCTTAGCTCACTGGCTGTACAAAAACAGGTGGTGGGAAGAGTTTGGCCCGCGGGCCTGTAGTTCGCTAACCCAGCATTCAAGGGCAGTTTTGCCCAAGAGAAGTACCATGCACGCTATGTCTATCACTTTACGTTTTCTAGTGATCACATCGAGAGGTAAAAGGAAACACGTAAAATTAATGTTAATGATAGTTTTATTTAATCCAGTATATCCAAAATCCAAAATGTTAAACGTGTAGATGACAAGAATTACTACTAAGTTTTTTTTTGTTCTTTTTTTTTTTTTTTTTTTTTTTACACAAAATCTTCAGTGCCCCATGTGCATTTTACCTTCCCAGCCCATCCCAGTTTGGGCCAGCCCCACTTGGCAGCCTTATAGGATGGCATAGCTCTAGGGGCGCCCCGCCACAAACCGCCGCCTGGTGCCAGGGTTGAGTTAGAAATCTCCAGGCAGGTTCCTCTGTTTCTGATTTCTGCTATTTGTTTTCAAACCAGGACACTAAGGGGGAAGGTACATTGCTTTAAAACTGTCTCTGGGGGATCCCAGCAGTTTAAGGGGAAAGGGCTCTTTTTTAATAACCTCAGGCCCTGTCCCAAGTGCCACAGTGGTGAAGTGTCAGGGTCCTGGGTGTGGAGGGGAGGCGTCTCTTCGGGAGACCACAGGGCAGCCAGGAGGCCAAGGGCCTGACCCTGCCAATGTCTGCCCCTCTGCACACTCTTGCAACAGAGGGCCCCTGTATTGGTATTTCCCATGTTCCCTGCACCCAGGTCTCCACTGGTGCAGCATTTGATAACTCAGATTTATTAGCTTCAGCATTGTGGGTCTGCAGGAAGGAATCTTGGTGTGGCTGTGAATCTAGTTCCACATGTGGTGTGACTTCTGGCCCGTTACGAACGCCTGTGCGTCTTCCCTCCATCTGTGGGATGAAAGGGGAAGCCAGCCTGCCCCAGGGGTTAGGAGAGGACCGTGCCCCAGGGACACCTTTGGACAATGGGGAGCTGGAACCCTGTGCAAAGGATCACTCACAGAGCAGGCAGAATTGCAGATGCAGACTGACTTGCCGGGAGAATTTCAGAAAACAGAAGGAAATCATGATGGATTGAGTTTATTCTTTTCCCGAACAATTTCTGTTGTGGTTTGCTGAGAGAATGTGGCCCGTGTTCACAGGGACGTTCTGTTCTTTAGCAGCAAGAGCTGGAACGACTGTTGACCATTTTACCTGCCCTGTAGGTCCAAGTCAAGGCCCCTTTTATTCAAACATCCCGAAGTCATGTGACTCTTAAGATCGCACCAATGGACTTGGTGGACAGACTGAGGTATCCTGATGATGATTGTTCCAGGTCTGTTCTGAGAAGGAACAAAAAGGTTTTCTCTTCCCCAGTGGATCTTTTTTTTTTTTGGACAGAATCTCACTCTTGTCACCCAGGCTGGAGTGCAGTGGCATGATCTCGGCTCACTGCAACCTTCGCCTCCCAGGTTCAAATGATTCTTGTGCCTCAGTCTCCCGAGTAGCTGGGATTACAGGCGCACACAACCATGCCCAGCTAATTTTTGTATTTTTAGTGGAGATGGGGTTTTGCCATGTTGGCCAGGCTGGTCTTGAACTCCTGACCTCAAGGGATCTGCCTGTTTCGGCCTCTTACAGTGCCGGGATTACAGGTCTGAGCCACCATGCCCAGCCCCACAGTGGATCTCTTAAGTGAAAAGCTGCAAATGTAAGCATTTTAATAAACTTTGATACAGAACTGAGAGTGTACTGAAAGTGTGTTTGAAATGCACTCATTTTTCTGCTTTGCTAGAAAAAGTTTTTCTGCTTTTGAAGTTTTGGATCATGAATGTATATATATTCTCTATGTCATCTAATAATAATTTTACATTCAGCCTATAAACTGTAAGGGATTTGTTATTCCTATTTTTTGTAGATTAAAAAATTGTTTATTTTAGAAAAGAGATAATTGTGATATAATTCATTTAGGTAGATGTTATTTGTATTGTATATTAAACCTTAAACCTTTTTTTTCATAATTTGCTGCATTTTAGTTTTGCCAACCTCTCAATATAAACAAGTTTACAAAACCTAGAAACTCTTAACTTTGCTTAGGGTTGAGGAATACCTGGAGTGAAAACCCCAGACAAAGTTGATTTATTTCATACATCATTATTGTACTGGTAGAATAGCAACAAATGCCCTTCCTGTTGAAGAATGAATATTTTATTGAGATGATGGTTTTACATACCTCTCCTCTCCGCAGTCTTCATCGATGAATTTGTCACTCTCTTTATGAATCTGTCACTCTCTCATTTGTCCTGAAAATCTGAAATATAGTTGTTGGAGTAGAAGTTAGTACACTTTCTGCTCTCCACCAGAGTTTACAAAAACACTTTAAGTTAGGGGCTTTTCACTTAGGAGATCCATTCGTGGGAAAGATAACCTCCTTTTCCCTTCAGAATAGATCTGGAACAAAGTGTATTTCATCAGCTGTTTTTAAGTAGGTCATTTACATATAATAATTAAAAAATGGATAACAATACTGGTTCAGAAAAGCTGTTTCTCAGAAGGAAGAGTGAAGTAACTCAAAGCAAACCAAACTCCTTTAAGAAGATGCTTCTTAAAGCATCTTCTTAAAGGAGATGAGAATTAAATGCAGTGTAATGAGTTTGCATTCCTTCGTTTCAGCAGGTTTTTTTGTGTTGTTTGTGTCTTATTCCCATGCTATTGGGAATTACAGTGAGATAAAAAGGAACCCTTTACAGTGGGTCATTTTGTGAGTGCTTGAGAATGTGTGGGGTGGTTTGGAAGCCAAGTGGAAGGGAAAATGTAGGGGATTTAAAGTATAAAATTGCAAGAGAATCACATTTTGTTGGTGTATTTAAAAGTGCCACAAAGAAAGCACAAAAACCTGACCTTGTTTTTCCCCGGACAGAACGAATCTCGCCTTTTGTCCCATGTGTCTCAAGACTGCTGTCCAACTCAGTTTTGTCACATTTTCAAGGCTAAGGCAGAGTTAAATTGCTTCCTCATTGTGGGGCTGGGTCCCGTTCTTGGAGGTGACACTTCAGGTTACCTGTTACTCCTGCTTATGGATCTGATGTTCAGAGCAGCAAGTTTATTACTTTCACGGAGGGTCAGTTTTCGTGCTTGCTATATTAGTCACTGAAATGCTTCTTTTGATAGGTCAGATGATATTGAAACAAACTAGAATTCTGTTTCCTGTCTGACTTGTGGAATTGCAGTATCAGTGTTCAGAAAACTTACCAGACTTTTGAACGTAAGATCGACTAGCATTCAAGTAGAATTACAAAGTCCAAACGATATGACTCAGCTGGGATAAAAAGTGCTGTTTTATCTTTTTTCTGTTCCAGTGACTCAGCAAAAACAGTGCTTTGGACATACGGAAATGTAGGCAAACGAATATTTCTGCATAAAGGGAAAATGTAGACCTTTACTTTTAGGACGACTGTTTGTTAGTGGACCAGCCCAAAATTCTTTTCAGAGTTTTGCAAATCCACCTGAGTCTCCACAAGTGCAATTTCATCTGTGGGTTCTTCTCTTGAAAGTGATTTAAGCCTCCGTAGCAAGTCACCCCGCACCGGCATACATCTGGGGGGCTCAAGAGCTTAGGCTGTTTCTATCCAGTCATGTGAAATTTATAGTTGTTCAGTTGCCTACGGTTCACCTAGTCAGGTGGGACCTCAGTATTACAATAAATGAAGGTGTTCTGATTAAAACATCCCTTTCTTAGACAAACCATGACTGGTTTTGGAGGTTAGTGGAAAACTGACACAAAACTACAAGCTTACGTTTAATCGCTTGGCAGAATTTCTTTCATATTCATTTGACCACTGTTTAATATGCTTTAAGATGTCTGAAGTTGGAGCTTAGAATGTACACTGTGTCCTACTTTTAAATGAGAGGAATTCCAGTAGCTAAGACCAATCCTATTCCCTGTCCTGCAACTCCTGGATGTGGACACTTTTTTTGCTGGGAAGTGAATTGATCTGAATGTCATTCTTCCAGGGAATTAATATGAAGCTACCCATTTTAATTACTGAACCAGAATAAAACATTGACAACTGGCACTGAAGGCTTTACTCTTTGTTTATCTTGTATAAGGGGATCAAGATAGACAGAGACACTTTGCTTTTAAGACATATACGGTGATTTTTCACAAAATGGTGTGAACATTTAGCACCTTTCTTTTCATACTATAAAAGGAGATGATGGTTGTGGAACTCACTGCAGATAACTCATTACTTGGTTTTCCAGCCACAAATTTGTGTGGGTAATTTAGTTAGAGCCAAATACTTAGGGCAACATTCTCCTTGCCCAAATTAAACCATTTCTTTTCAGATAATAGTACAAAGTGCATAGTTTATACACGACAAAGTCTTCATCATCTTGGCCATCGAGATATTTACAGTCGAAAGAGGAAATTGCATTTTGAGGAAAAAGTGTGTGAGACGTTTCACAACATGAGAGTAAGTTTATTTTATGGAAGCTACTATTGAGCGCCTGCTCTATGCCAGTCACTGTATTAGGCATTTAAATACATTCGCTTGGTGAATGTAGTAAGATCTTTAAATATATACATTTTAAAGAATTTAAAATGGTACAATGTTCTGTGAGTTTTTCTGCAACTAATTTTTTTTTAATTTTGCGTAACATTTCAGTGTATTTGCTTTAAGGCATGTGTAGGGTGCTGTTGTGTGTACACACCCTCAGTGATTTCCAGATGCCCAGTGCCCAGTGTGGCCAGAGCATGGACCCACTGGCACAGATTTGGTCTGTGAGCAGCCAGCAGGAGGTGCCCGTGTGTGCCAGCTGGCTGCTGCCCTGTGGAGCCGCCTTTCTTTGTCCTGTCTCCTGTTGGACATTTGGGCTGCTATCAGCTTTCTCTTAGCGTGCAGGGAACTTTACTAATATACGAGTTTGTGCACTTGTGGGAATATTTCTCTAGGATAAGTTCCCCGAGGTGGAATTTTGGGGATGGAGGGGCATTTTAATTGACAGATACTGCCAAATTTACCAACAAAGATAAAGTACCATTTTACGTTCCCTGCAAAACTCAGTGCTTTCTCTTTGTCAGTGCTTGATATTATCAGTCGTTTAAGTCTTGGCCAACTTAATAGAGGAAAATACCATTGCATTTAAAAATCGTAAGTGATTATGAGGATTTCTTAATGTTTATTGCTCATTTTATCTCTCTTGTGAATCACCTGTTACTTCGTCACATTATCCAGTGAAGTTATTCATGATTTGTTGATTTATAAGAACATTTTGTTTATTGGGGATAATAGTCTTTTGCTGATGAGTTACAAATATCTCTTTGGGTAACTTGTTTTGTATCTTCCGTCACATATGTTTTCCAGATACAGAAACATTCAGGTAGCCTATATATGAGTTGTTTCTTAAAATGTGTGAAAGATTTCAGGTGTGGACTTGACTCATCTCTCACATTTGGGTAGGTGGAGGAGAGAGCTCTGGTTTCTTGCTTAAATATTGGTCTGTTTACTTTTTTTGTCCCTGAGTGAATTTTGGACAGTTAGATTTTATTAGAAAATTATATTTTTCATCCATATTAACAAGTGTATTAACCTAGAGTTTGAAAAACATTGTATGATTTTTTAAAATTTTCCTTCTGTCTGTGGTTATTAGACCTAATTCCTCCCAACCTCTTTTTTCTTCTTGATTAGGCCAGCTAGTTATTTATCTCATTCATTGGGGTTATCATAGAGCCAATTACTGATTTTGTGTATCAGTTTTACTGTAGTTTTTCTTATTTATTGTTACTCTTTAAAATTCAAATTTAAGGGTTTTATTATATTTTTGTTACTGGTTGAATTGAATATTTTTAATTATTGTAGCAAGTAATTGAATTTTATTTTAGCTTTCTTGTGTACCATAAATTTTGACACTGGTACTTTGAAGAGAGTTTGCAGTTTCACTTTGATTTCTTCTTTGTTTCAGGAGTTGTTACAGAGAGTTTAGAATTTTCCAAATGGCTGAACTTCTATGAGTGTTGTTTTTGTTTTTGCTTGTTAATTTTTAGTGTCATGGTACTGTATTATGGAGCTCCTGGGACCTGTACTGTTTTGAATTTATGGAACTTTTAGAGCCTTCCTTGTGGTTAATATGGAGGCATTTGATGTTCTATTGCCAATTTAGCAAAATAGCAAATTGTGGAGTGTGATACTCATATATTAGATAAGCCTTACTTTATTTTTCAAGCTGTCTGTTTCTTACTACTTTTGCTTACTTAATCTGCCATGCTTACGAGAGATTTGCCAATTCTTCCAGATCATTTTTCTCTGTTTGTCTTTTCAGGTATTCACTGTAGCTGTTTCTAAATGCATTTTATTCTGTGTTTGTGTTATTCTGTGTTATTTGACTTAAAAGTGTAATATAACTACAGCTGGGGGAGGGGTGCTTTCCTGTAATCCCACTTCTTGGGAGGCTGAGGCAGGAGGATTGCTTGAGCCCAGGAGTTTGAGGCCAGCCTGGGCAACACAGAGTAAGACCCTGTCTCAAAAAGAAAGCCCCCCCCCCCCCCACACAAAAACAACCAACAACCCAGTGTTAGGACAATTACATCTTCTTTGTGAGTTCTACTTTACCCTTTATGATTATAAGATAGCTACTTTTTTTTTTTTTTGGAGATGGAGTCTCACCCTGTTGCTCAGGCTGGAGTGCAGTGGTGCAATCTCAGCTCACTGCAAGCTCCGCCTCCTGGGTTCACGCCGTCCTCTTGCCTCAGCTTCCCAAGTAGCTGGGACTACAGGCGCCCACCACCAAGCCTGGATAATTTTTTGTATTTTTAGTAGAGACAGGGTTTCACCGTGTTAGCTAGGATGGTCTCCATCTCCTGACCTCGTGATCCGCCCACCTTGGCCTCCCAAAGTGCTGTGATTACAGGCGTGAGCCACCGCACCCAGCCAACTACTTTTGTTTAATTGCCTTTTTTGACCACACATTAAACTTTTAATGGTATATTTTTTCCATGTTGCTTTTGTTTGTACTTTTCTGATATATTTTTCTCTACGTGTCCAGCTTTTCCGAGTTCCTCAGTCATAGGTGTTTTTTTTTTTTTTTTTTTTTTTTGCAGAGAGCAAATAGTCAATTTAATTTTTAACCCTATCATGGAGTCTTTTTTTAAATAAGTGAGTTTATTCCATTAATATTTATTTCTGAAACTGACTTACTTGGTCTTCTTTCCTAATTAAAGAAAAAAAAAACTTTTGTGCTTCCTCGCTTTTTCTTCTTTTCTCTTTATTGGAATATGAATTATATTTCTTGTCCTTTAATTATTAAAATCAGAAAGCATATAGAAAGCATATAATGCTTTTGCTTCCACTAGTGGCGGTATTTATAATGTTTTCTTAAAGCTGTATTAATGTATCAACATCAGTAGTAATACAATTTGACTTCCCCTTTGGGAAAGAAGTTAGAACACTTCTATTACCTTCCTCTTCTTTCCCCATCTCCTCCCTCTCCCCACATTGCTATTGTCATTCCTTTTTTGGCTGTTGTTTTTTAGTCTATTAGTGTTAATTTTTAATTTTTACATGACATAGTTTTTATTTCAAGACAGGTAAGGATCGCATGTTTATTTTATGTGTAGATCACAGTTATTTGGATGTAATTCTATTTATATTTATTTCCTTGCTTACTGGATTTAGTGATCATTGCCGGATTTTATTATTGCTTTTTCTGCCTGTGAGGCCTTCATTTGGAGCCATCCTGTTTGACCGGATGACCTTTCCAGGTTGCTCTTAAAGGACTCTGGTGAGGACACTCGTCCTTATGGAGGAGCTAGCCTGAGCTAGGTGAGAATCCAAGCAGCAGAAAAGTGGGTCAGAGCCCAGGAGAGCTAAGGAAATTTCATATTGCTGAAGCCAGAGGTGCATACACCTGTGTGTTCATGCGTGTGAGCGCACGTGTCGCAAGTGCATATGTGTGTAAGTGTGCCTGAGTGTACGTGTATATACACACATACATGCATATGTGAATATACACACGTGTAAGTGCGCCTGTGTATAGGTGCACGTTTGCAAGTGTGCCCGTGTAGTGAGCCTATGCAAATGCACACACACATGTGCAAGTGTCTGTGCACATGCCTGTCAGGGATGGCAGGGGTGTCTGGGTGGTAGCCAAGAGCTGATGTTTGAGAAGCCGTTAAAGACCACATCATCTTGACTGTGAATTGTCTTGAGGAATATGGACTCCGTCCCAAGGGCAATGGGAAGAGATGTTGTGGAGGGTCCCTCAGCCAATCTGCAGCAGGGAGGAAGCGTCACAGGCCAGGGACGCTGACCAAGGGACCGGCAGGAGGTTTCTGAAGGGAAGATGGTTTGATGGTTCAGAACAGGAAGAGGATGGAGCTCTGGGCTAGATTTGTGACTGAGAAACTGGAGCAGAGTGCCGTGATTCTGACTTGGTTCATGCTGGAAGGTCTAGAGTCTGTAAGACTTGGTCCATCCACTGGATGCGTTGAGAGGGAGGGAGGGTGCAGGGCAGCTGTTGTATCCTGGGTAGGACCCTGCAGGGACACAGTCCTAGTGGGCGTGATGTCCTGGAATGAGACATCCAGGGTAGACAGTTTGGGTGGGGCCGGAGTCCCAGAACAGCTTCCATCTGCTGTGGGTGTCTTGGGGACACCTGCAGTAAGATAGGGATCTTAGGGTGTTTAGCCTCCACGGACTGGCAGCATGACTGCATGCTGGACCCGGCTCCTGGGGGAAGTCGGCTCCAATTCTGGGATCTCCCGTTCAGCGATGTGACAGGATCTAGCGTGACGGGATCTAGTGAGGCCCCGACTGGTGCCTGGCTGAGGCCCAGCTGTCGTGTGTGGAGTGTTTCCACCAGTGGTGGCCTCTGGACACCAGAAATGCTGTTCACATGGGCCCACCGCAGGTCAGAGAACTTCTGAACTGGAAAAGGCCTCCCAATTTGTCCATTACAAATGACACATTTCACAGATGGGAAAAACGAGGGCCAAAGAAGAGAATGACCCATCTAAGGCCACATGTCTGACCAGAGAAATGAGAGTTGGCCCAGGAATCAGTCCGTGTCTGGGGTCGCTGCCCTCTCTTGCCAGGTGTTAGAGGTGATTCAAGAGCTGCAGCAATCCATTCTGTCACCTTTTTCGGGAAGAAAGTAAGGCAGAAAAGTCCCTGAAATAATATGTCTTTTTTTTTTTTTCCGTGTGGAGGATGTGGAGGGTTTGCTCAGTAAGTATGGTAATCATCTGAACGGATATGCCAGATATGCATACTTTTAGAATTATTCCTGACAAGTTTTTCATAATACCATCTTTATCTGTGTTTCTTGTTTCTTCTGCCCAACAGATTGGTGAGGAATACTGTAAATCATATTTTTGATGTAGGTAAAAGAAAGTATCTGAAAGGTGTTTTTAAAAAATTAATCCACTTACAAAAATATCTTTGAAGAAAGAAAACTGCCTAGGAAGGAGAAAGGAATAGAAAAGAAATTTAAAAAATCAGGTTTTTGTGGAACTGTTTTTCTTTTTTCTTTTTCTCAGGCTCCCGAGTAGCTGGGACTACGGGCGCCTGCCACCATGCCAGGCTAACTTTTGTTGCATTTTTTAGTAGAGACGGGGTTTCCCTGTGTTAGCCAGGATGGTCTTGATCTCCTGACCTGGTGATCCGCCCGCCTCGACCTCCCAAAGTGCTGGGATTACAGGCGGTAGCCACCGCGCCCAGCCTTGTGGCACTGTTTTTAAGTGCAGGGCAAGCCTTACAGTATGTAGGGATTTATAGAAAATCATAGATAAGAAGTCCTTAATGAATTAGGGTAGAACTTCAGTGCTTTTGGCCAAGGGTGGTCGTTAAATGTTTGTAACAAAAATCAAATGGAGTAAAATTCTCAGAATAAACCAGAGAGCACAGAAGAGGGTTCGTATGGAATTTCCAGTCAGGAAGAAGCAGACCATTCCAAAGCTCATTGATATAAGGGCTCCTTGGATCAGAACAGTGCAGTGTCCGCTAAATGTTGCATGTAAGATCACTTCAGCTTGGAATTTCTTAAGCAGTTAGTGCAGAAAGAGTAGCTCTGTTAAAGCATACTTGTGTTGGGTAGAAATGTTCCCTTCATGGAACTTTTCTATATATATATGAATTAGAATTGTATCCTGACCACTTGTGATTTGTTCCAGATCTAAGTTAAAAGTTGGGGGGAAAACGCCAAGCAAAGGGAAACTGCACATTGGTTGGCTCAGATAACTCAGCAGTTAACGTGAATTGTCAAAGCCGGGTAATCCACCAATGGGCGGTTCCAAATCTGAGAACGTGAAAACTGGCTCTCTCATCTAGAAAAATGTGTTTTGGTTTGTTTTGTTTTTAAACAGTTTATGGATTCTGGTGATGACCTCTGACATCCTTATTTGGGATAATACCATTTAAAGATGAACATATTTCATGCAGTTTTAACAGTAGATTATTTACTTAACAATGCCTTATAAATATTATCTCATTTGTATTTTGTAATGATTTCCTGAGTACAATTTTAAAGCATTTCAAATGATTTTGAGCATTTAAAACCTATACTTTTTGTTTTGTGTTTTTTATTGTGATAAAATATATGTAACATAAAGTTTACCATTTTAGCTATTTTTTAAGTGTACAGTTCAGTGCCTGTATTGGTTTTTTATAATTAATGAATATTAGTTGAAAGACACATGAGGCAGCTCTGTCTGCTTTTCTGAGTACAGTGGTTTAACCTTTCAGATTCCAGGACTTTCTAACGGAAGAAGATAAAAATAGAAAATGAAGTTTTGATTTAATCCCAACATTAAATTATATTTTTAAAAATATTAAACTTTTTGGTCAGAAGACTAAAGTTACCATACTTTCTTTAATCTAAAAAGTGAGTCTCCTCCCTTATCCCAACCCGGTAATTTTTAATTTCTTCTTACACTGAAAGAAAGCTCTTTTATCTTGAATGCAGTAGTGGAAACTATTATTAGGTCTTTGGTTATTTCAATGTAGAAAGGAAAATATGTAACCTAAAATCATGAGTGCCTTCTTTTAACTGTCCATTTTGTGGAATGTATACATTCAGAGATATTTATTAAAACTTATTTTTAAAAAGCCCTCTAAATATAAAGATATAATGAGTGTGGCTTTTTTAGTAATATAAAAAATAGGACTGCAAATCCTTAATAATCATATGTTTGGGGTGTAATTTTGGACTGGTGATTTCACCACACTGCACAGTTGACTAATTTTATATTTTGCTGGGAGAAGGCAAAAACTTTCTTCCAGTAAAGGGAACATTCGCACACCCTGATTTGACTACCTCGGTTATTTATATTCAGGCGTACAGAGCTAAACATGTAGAAACATCATGACTTCATTACAAAATCCAAAACTATTCAAGAATGAACATTAAATGCCTTTAAAATCGGGCTGGGAAGTTGGAGACATTAGAACTCTTCAGACCTGGAGGCTCTCCCCAAGTGCTTCTTTGTAGCAGTGTGGTTTAGTGGTTCAGGACCTTCCATTGTTGAAGGACATATAATATACAATGGAGTGATAAATAAAGTCCTGGCAACAAACACTCTTTGAGGACTAAACAAGGAACTGATGGGGAAGATGGCTCAGCATTTTAAGTTACTCTTCTCAAGTGACAGTTTTCAGGGGTGTCAATTTTTTGGCTTCCCTCGGCCACATTGGAAGAAGAGGAACTGTCTTGGACTACACATAAAAGATGCTAACACGGCCGGGCGCGTTGGCTCATACCTGTAATCACAACACTTTGGGAGGCCGAGGTGGGTAGATCACTTGAGCTCAGGAGTTTGAGACCAGCCTGGCTGACATGGCGAAACCTCGTCTCTACAAAAAATAGAAAAAAAATTAGCTGAGTGTGGTGGTGCACACCTGTAGTCCCAGCTACTAGGGAGGCCAAGGTGGGAGGATCGCTTGAGCCCGGAAGGCCGAGGTTGCAGTGAGCCAAGGTTGCACCACTGCACTCCAGCCTGGGCGACAGTGAGACCCTGTCTCAAAAAAAAAAAAAAAAAAAGACACTAATGATGAGCCTAAAACAAAAAACAAAAAACAGCAAAAAACCTCATAATGTTTAAGAAAGGTTATGAATTTGTGTTGGGCTGCCGCGGGTTGGACAAGCTTGGACTTTAAATTGTCCAGAGAGCGAGTGTGATTGTTTTTCTTACTAAAAGAGCACGGGGCTGCTCCAAATCACAAGTATTGTAGGACACTGCCAATCCTAATTTTGATATCTCTAATTTCAGATAAACATAAAAAACACATTTCTGTATACATAGAGAGCAGAAGTTCTCTATTTCTGAACCTTTTTGATCCATCAGAGCCAGAGAATCTCCTGGGATGCCTTGAGTGGCCTGAAGTGGTCAGTTCACAGAATAGGCACGGGCTGGCTGGGGTGTGTTGGCTGCTGCAGGGAGTCCCGCAAGGCCGTCCGTCGCGTGCTGTCCGTAGGGAGGTCTGGAATGCGCCGCAGCTACTCTTTGCTTGCAAGGCTGCCTGGGATGACAGTGGGAGTTAGCAGTCAGCAGATAGTTGAAGCACTCATTTCTGTCCTTCGTTTATTACTTATATGTAGCTGCCCTGAGCGGGATGGGATGCATGTAGTTATTCGATAACTGGACTTGAATTTATTTGGTAAAAATAACTCAGGAATCGAACGGGCTTACAGTTTGAACATGCCTGCAAATGCAGGAAATTGCTAAACTTCTGCTTTGAAAATGAGGCAGCCCATGTAGATTGCAACATGTTTTTGAGGTGTAGCCTTTGAGTGGGCTGGGGCTGTTGTCTTTCTCAAGATCCCAGTTAGGAAGGAGCAGCAGGGACTCCCCTCTGGTTTGGACCTCCCCACCACCAGCCTCCGAAGCCTTGTCCCCTCCTTGACTGAGCACTTACTTGCAGCCTCCAGGAAAGCCCAGCACCTGTGGATGCTGTAATTCCAGCACTGCCCCCGAGGTGTGCTTAATATCTAGTTAGGGCGAGAGAGATCTCAGGGCAGAGCGTTTGCCCAAATCATTTCCTCTCTGGGACAAGAGACACGCAGGACTTCCTGCCAGCCCAGAGGGGCTGTGAGCTGCAGGTTCCGAGAGACACGCAGGACTTCCTGCCAACTCCTGCCAACCCAGAGGGGCTGTCAGCTGCAGGTTCCGAGAGACACGCAGGACTTCCTGCCAACCCAGAGGGGCTGTCAGCTGCAGGTTCCGAGAGACACGCAGGACTTCCTGCCAGCCCAGAGGGGCTGTGAGCTGCAGGTTCCGAGAGACACGCAGGACTTCCTGCCAACCCAGAAGGGCTGTGAGCTGCAGGTTCCGAGAGACACGCAGGACTTCCTGCCAGCCCAGAGGGGCTGTCAGCTGCAGGTTCAGCGAGGCCACGGCTGCCTCTGCCTGATTTTACTTCCCAGAGGCCAGCGTCTCCTGGGTTTTGCCTCTCTGGGGCCCCCCTGCCTCCCAGGGCCCTTTGCCTGCACCTCTGGGTGGTCCTTCCCTGTGAGGCTGCAGAACCAGGGTCCTGCCCCAGGGCATCCCTTCCCATGTTTGCTCCCCACGTTCACCGCCCGTGGCATCACCACCATAGACTCCAGGTCCTGGTGATACCCTGGTGGAGGGACTTCTGTGTCATCCTGTCTCCTGTTGCATCAGCTGTGCGTGTCCCAGCAGGGATGGCCCTCGTGGCCCCTGTGCATGTCCAGGGTCCCTTCTCTACTTTTCCAGCCCCCACTGTAGGCACGTGTCCCCACTGGGTGTCTTGCCTCACACCCATCCCAGGCTTGGCAGGCAGGCACCACTGCGTCCTGTGTGCCACGCTGTCTAGAGAGCCTGTCCACAGAGTGCCTTTCTCCTTGACTAGATCTCCTGGAGATGCGCGGCCCCGGCACCTGCATAGAGCACTTGGGTCCGGCCGTGCCAGCCAAGTAGCCTCTTTGGTGTCCCCGCCATCCCACCTGGCTTGGTCCTTGTGGGCCTCACAGATGCTGGTAGCCTGGTGAGCGTGCAGAGCGTCGGCCTCCGTGCCAGCATCCCGTCCACGTGGCAGCATGGGTGCACCATTATGGGAGTGGGGAACTGACAGAGAGACCTGAATGCTGTTCTCAAGGGGCAGGAGGTCCTGAGACTCCCAAGGGAACGGAGTCTCTGTTGCAAGAGCCCTCCCTGTGCCCCTGCCTGCCTGGAGCAGTGGAGAGCGAGGTGGCCGCCCGGGTGGGATGGAGTCCGTCTGTGAGAAGCACCCTAGGAGTAAACCCAGTAATTAGTGTCGTAAATCAAATCTCTCCCGGAGCCTGAATTAACGTCACTCCTAAGGGAACGTGATGGTTTCCAGTATGGCTTAGACCGTCACCCAGGGACATTAGAAGTAGGGGGAAGAAACAGTTGATCATCAGAAAATGCATCGAGAGGACTGCTTGGGGCCTCTTTAAATTGAAAATGGTGTGTCTTTGCCCAGCAGAAGTTTGAACTGGGAAGTGTGTTGAACAGAAGGGTTTGGGCGCAGTCTAGCTGTTCCTGGGATTTCGCCTTTGCTGTCCCAGGAGCCCATCTGGGAGCCTGTGCTGCGCTCGGGTCCTTCTCCCAAGTCCCTGCTGGTCCCTGATGGCTCCTTGGTCCATCTCTGTTTTCGTGACCATCACACTTCTGAGGAGGACTGGCCGGGTGTTTTGTGGAACCCATAAGCTCCAGGTCCTGGTGACGTCCTGGTGCAGGGACTTCTGTGCCCTCAGTTTGGGTTCTTGCGTGTTTTCTGATTGGTTTAGCCCAGGGTTATCGTTCCCGGGAGGAAGATAACCTTCTCCCGCAGGGAGAGGCCCTTCTCATCGCAGCACATCAGGGGTTGGTCTTGTAAACATTTACTCGTATTTTCGCCTCTTTCCAGCCCTGCCTTTGTCTGTTACTGGTTAATACATCTGAAAGTAAAGGTATAAAGTTTCTTCCCTGTCTGTCCCTCCATCCTGGAGCATTTCTCCCGTGTGCTGTCCAAGGACGCCGCAGGGTCAGCCTTTCTCAGACACAGATTGGCCCCCTTGGCCCAAAGGAAATAGATTTTTAAAAAGGCCTCTTTCTCCTTTGAGTTTCCTTGACTAGAGAATCTCTCCTCTTCTGCTGTCGAAGAGTAAGATCTTTTCTGTTTCTTCTGCCCTGTTCCACCTGTAACTGCCAAATCTGAAGCTGGTGTCCAGGGGCAGGAAAGCATCTCTGGATGTGCATAACCCGAAACCTTGGTCTCAACCCCTGTGGCCTGTCGAAGAGGGGAAACTAAGCCAGAAAATAGCTTGTGCTTAGTTTAAAAAACTGACACATGTTGAAGACACGATGTCCAGCAGATAGTGTGGATGACCACGCCATTTTGGTGTACGATGCATGCCAGCCTTGAGCTGCGTGGCGAGCCCTGGGCCCTGGCACCTCTGGAGCCTCTCTCCTCTGGCGGCTCCCCTCGAGGTTGCCTGAAGGTGAGGAGGGTGCAGCTGCCCTCATCGGATGCACGGCTGTATCCCTGGGGTCGCATTCCAGTAGTTTCTCCGCATCACTAAAGATACTGGGGCTCTAGCATCCATTCCCACTTGGGCTCCTCCAACTGCGTAAGGCTCCCATGATACATCCCCCACCCTTCAAAAGATGCCTTGACTAAATCATGAAAAAAAGGAGACTTTTTAACCTTTCCATAAGTGAGATGGCCAGGCTGGGGTGCCAGAGAGGCCCTGCAAGTCCAGGAGGCCACTGTCCCCATCTGAAATGGCCAGGCTGGGGGTGCCAGGGAGGCCTTGCAAGTCCAGGAGGCCACTGTCCCCGTCTGAAATGACAAGGCTGGGGGTGCCAGAGAGGCCCTGCAAGTCCAGGAGGCCACTGTCCCCATCTGAAATGGCCAGGCTGGGGGTGCCAGGGAGGCCCTGCAAGTCCAGGAGCCACTGTCCCCTATCACTGCGCATCACCCTGCCTTTCCACATAGGTCTGGGGGCTCTGCACCTTTGTCTCCATGACTCTTGGGGTTTCCCAGTGATGGTTCTGAGATTTCTGAATGCCAGCTTGAGACAGCAAAGGCCCCAGTCATGCCAAGCTATGTGTGAGTCCCACTTTCTGTTTTTGAGACTGAGTCTCACTCTGTCGCCCAGCCTGGAGTGCAGTGGTATGATCTCGACTCACTGCAACCTGCACCTCCTGGGTTCAAGCGATTCTTCTACCTCAGCCTCCCGAGTGACTGGGACTACAGGCACACGCCACCACGTGCCACGTTTTTAATGTACCTTTAGTACATTAAAAATTTTTAAAGTACTAAAATTTTTTTTTGTATTTTTAGTACAGACGGGGTTTTACCATGTTGGCCAGGCTGGTCTTGAACTCCTGACCTCAAGTGATCCACCCACCTCAGCCTCCCAAAGTGCCGGGATGACAGGTGTGAGCACCCGCGCCCGGCCTTGAGTCCCACTTCTGAGACTGTAGATGGAGAAACATGGCGTGGTGCCGTAAAGAACGGGAAGTGATGGGGAGATCTTGTTTCGGTGGATCTTCTTCTGTCTTTTTTCCTTTTGAAAAGTGTGTGTAGTTCAGGACTGAGAACATAAGCTTTCGAGCACTGCTTATTGCTCAGGCAGTGGGAATAGTTTATTATGAATACTTTGCTAGTGTCTGTTTTAAAGCTTGCTGTCAAATCGCTTTGGAATGACTTTCAAGTCTAGTGAGAGCTGTGCCACACCCTGAAACATCTGGGGATTCCGTGGTCCCAGGTATAAGTGGGACACCGATTTCAGTGGGCACGTCTGCGTTGCGGTCACAGACTGGCTCCCTAGTACCCTAGTGTGTTTTGTAAACGCAGATGCTGCGGAGGAGGTGAGTAGGTGGCGCCCCACAGACCCATCCCCAAGAAGAGCGAGAGCCACCCAGGGGCCTGGCATTTCTGGCGGTCGGCAGTGTGATGCGCACACCAAGCGCAGTCCATGCCAGGAGCTCAGGGCATATGCATAGCAGGTGTTCCCTGGTGACATTTTGATAGGCTGGATTGACAACTAAATGCAGATTGTTCCGCTGCTACAGTTAGGCGGCGTCCTGGTTACCTTCGCTGCTGCGTTTGTGCTGTGACTGTTGAATGCTTCTCCTGCTCCTGGCTGCCCCTCACAGATGTGGGAAGTCCTATTAGAAACCACACTGTGTGGGATTTTCCCAGCAGCCCCACTTGGGGTGATTTAATTCATTCTGAAAATACCTACGGTAGCCCCAAAACGTCCTTGGGCATTGTTTTAATTTTTCTTAAAGAGAAGCAGTGGCAAATGGTTCTTAAAAACATAATTAGATGAATACTAAACTTTTCCTCATTTCAGAATCTGAGAGAGGCCGAGTGGAGTTCGGTCCTTCTCTGAACACTTTTAGCTGAGAGTACCAGCATCCAACTGGGAGCGTTGTCATTGCATTTCCACATTCCCAGGAAAGCCCAGGTAGGTGCAGTTGGATCACCTTCCTGTCAATCCGTCTGACTTCTGTTTCACAAACCTGGAATTTCAATCAAGCTTAAAACAACAGTTATTACTTTATGGTGTAGGGTCGCTTTTCTTGGCATAGCTAGAAAAATGTAAAATGATGGTAAATAGAAGAAAAATAATTAAACCAGAGCACATAACTGGGAAGCCGCCTCTGTGGGCTACTTTGATGAGGACATAGGGATCACAGTGTGAATGAGGTTTTCTGCTGAAAAACAGCCAGTGTAAGCTGATCGTAGAACTTGGTGCTCCTGGGGTGGGGGGTCCATTCCTTTTTATGATCTGGAAAACTATTGGCTCGAGGATATTAGCTTGCATATGAGTAAGACCCACTTTCTTTTCTTGCCCAAGTTTGCACAGCTTATTACAGTTGGGCGATGTTTTTGGGCAGACAGCTCTCTTCTCTTCTGGGAGGTGCCGGAGCAGAGCTGCCTAACGCAGTGATGGAATTGTGTGGTGCAGGCTTCATCTGCGTCCGCACGGGGGCAGGTTTCGGTTGTTACCAGGCAGGTCTTTAATGAGGTGGACCGCTAATCTCTCTGCTGAGACCTGCCCTGACGGCGATGTTTCTAAACTAAAGGGGCGTTGGAGGAGTGCCTGTGTTGGACTGTAGGTCCCTTGTGGGAACAGGAAGATGTGGTGTGAACTGTCTTGTGTTGTTCTTCAGTAATCGATTGGGTCATCATTTGATTAAAGTAGTGAAGTGGTTTTCTTGGGATTCCTACAAAGCCGTCTCTGAGTTTTGCAAATCTGGAGCTGCTGGTGCAAGTCCTGCCCGCTCCCCACTGTGATGGGGTGGCCTCTGGCGTGGAAGTGTGTCCCGTGGGCATGGTCACCAGCGCTCATCGGCGGAGGCTGGAAACACGCTTCTGTGGCAGAAACACTTTGAAAAAAAGGTAGATGCTGGAAGAATATACAAAATGTCATATTAATTTAAAAGGTAACCGGATGTGGGAAGGGTGGGAGCCAGGGCCCGCACGCTTGATATCCGGGCTTGGGCAAGATCATCCCCACAGAGTCACAGGAGGAGGGCGGAGCGGTTTCCCCACATACCACACGCCTGCAGGGCTGGACGCCGCACCCTTCCCATCCAGGTGAGGCTGCCCAGGGTTTCTCGCCTGCTAGCTGGTCCGGCCCATGGCGGGCACTCGGGGGATACCTGTTGACCATCTGATGAGACCTGGGCCCCTCGCCTGTTGGCGACAAGCCTCAAGCTGGTTCCCGTGCGGTCCCTGCATATTTTCGGTACTGCTGAATCTTGGATGGAGACCTGAAGAGGAAGGGATCTTGAATTTGTCAAGCGCCCACTGTGTGCCAGGCGCCCATTTTAAGCACCCGATGTATGTTTTCTGATTTTACGTTTGGATGGCAAGATTGCAAAACGTTTGTGTCCTATAAATGAATTTCTGACAATTGCAGAAGTTATAGGTGACAAATGACTCCTTCCACCCCCAAATTTCCTCTAAAGGCCACATTAAATAGGGTGATCCAGGGCTTCTCAAGTGGTGTAGCCCAACAGGTTGGTCCCAGGTGTGTGGAGACGCTGGTCCCCTGGGCCCTCTTGGTCAGGGAGGCAGCAGAGGGTGGGGAAGTGGCATGTGCCACAGGGCTCGGAGGAAGCCAACATGTTTTTCACAGTGCCTGTTGCGGCCATGGTGATCGGTGTTCTGTTAGACGAGACACTGGCCTCACCATTACATGGTCAGTGTGCAGTGATGACGGAGTGTCCAGGAGGAGCTTGGTTTAGGCAGATAAGTCAGCCCCGTTCAGTATGTTGTTATTTTTATTTATTTATTTATTTTTTGAGATGGAGTCAGGCTCTGTCGCCCAGGTTGGAGTGCAGTGGCATGATCTCAGCTCACTGCAACCTCCGGCTCCCGGGTTCAAGCGATTGTCCTGCCTCAGCCTCCCAAGTAGCTGGGATTACAGGCATGCGCCACCACGCCCGGCTAATTTTTTTTTGTAGTTTTAGTAGAGATGAGGTTTCACCGTGTTGGCCAGGCTGGTCTCCCTGACCTCAATTGATCCACTTGCCTCGGGTTCCTAAAGTCCTGGGATTACAGGCGTGAGCCACCGTGGCGGGCAGTATGTTGTTTAAAAAGGCCCTTCTATTACTTCTGGAAAAACAAAGGGTTAAGTAATTACCCGCCATGAACAAGCGAGGCGATCATGTGGCATGGCTTCTCCGGTTTGGGAGTTTTGATTCTTATTTTCACTGTAGCTTTTTGCAAGTGATCTCTCTCTCGGGGTGTGCTCTGACATGACTTGCACAATTCCAGAACCTCTCTAGCCCTGAACAGAAGCAGAGTAGAGCTGTCTACTTGTCTTTCATGAGCAACTGGGCTCGTTGAAAAAGGGAGGAAAACAGGATCGATCAGCCACCTTCCTCCCAGTTTTTTTACTGGTCAGTGGCCGACTTGCCAGCTGCTCAGGATGGTGTGGCCTCTTGCTTTGTGTTGATTTGGGGTCTTAGAGGTTCATAGGTGATGGCCACAGTGGTCGCTTTTGTAGCCCCGGATGTTACTTTGTATTTAGATTGTACCCCTTTTATTGGAAGGTCAAGGAATGTTCTGACAACTCCAGAATGCTCATTCCAGGCACCAGAGAGCGGGGGCCTGGAAGGTGGTAACAGGGAGGCAGGAAGACAGGGAATGGGCTCACAGCCTTGTCGAGGGATGTGGCTCACAGCTTTGACCCTCAGCGTCCTCGTCTGTGAAATGAGGGTGGCATCGCAGAGACGGAGGAGGGCCCTGGACGGTGAGTGCAGGCAGAGGTGCCTCCTGTGCTCTGTGCCAGGATGAGGATTTATGATTGCTAACAGCACTAGGAGTCATCGGAGTTCCGCATGTTTCAACCTTCGGGTGAGTGTCGCCCCTTGCTGTGTTTGGTAGGCACATTCCAACAGAACGAGTCCTGGTCCAGAAATGCAGTGCGGTGTTTTCTGGGCATTCTTCCCATTTGTTAGTGGAAGCATTCCTTGGCGTATGTTGATAGTGGTTAAAAGACTGCATTCTAGTGCAGTGGACATGATTCATTATTTGGGACTGGTGAGACAGACCTGCCCGATGCCAAGGAGGCTGCCTACGTAAAGACCCCACCCGGCGTTTCCTTATCATCAGTATGTTCCTTCTTGTGCCTGCCGGATCGCCTGTTCTTAGCCTGCCTGCCACCGTCTAACCTCGTCTCCGGGGGCCTGCAGTTGGCCCTGAATCCTCCCGCGTTGTGATGGGATACCCACTGTGCTCCAGGAGCAGTGCCTGGTGTAGCGTGAGGCTTCCGGTTCTACCTCCTGCCCTGCCACTTCCTGAAGCCCCGCATCAGGTCCAGGGGAGGCTGGGCCACTCTGACTCGGGCTGTGGAGCTGCTGGACATTTAAAGGCTTGGTGTTGAGAAGTGTTGCTGTTGGCATCATGGCAGACAGTGCTGGAATACATTCCGAGGGAGGCGACGCGGTGCCCGATGGGGTGCACACGGCCGCCACGTCCTGAATGGCACAAATCCTGGGCTGAGCTCAGGGCCAGCTTGGCACGCGAGGCCTCCCTGGCCGGCAGTGGAGGGCCAGAGTTTTCTCCCACGAAGGAAGCTAGGACGGCTGTCCTCAGAGAGCTTGGGTGCCTGTGGGAGGGCTCAATGATGTTGAGTGGATGGTGGCCACGGGTCAGGGCTGTCACCGGCCCAGGATTTCCCGAGCTGGCACTGGGTCCAGTGTGCCTCCAGCAGTGACCGTGCATGGAGGAGAAGCCGAAGCTCGGGGCAGGGAGAGAGCGCCCTATGCACAGGAGAGGGGCAGCAGGTGGGCCCGGCGCCCCGTTACTGCTGCAGCGTCTGGCTCTGTGCGAAGCTGGTAATCCAGGCACATGGGCACGAGTGTTGCTGGTAGATTGTTGGAAGTGGACATGCGTGTTTGCCTCCAGGTAGGGTATTTGAATGAGTGCTTTTATGTAGGGCTTTGCTGATGATGTTCCATCTCTGTTTCAGGTGCTGGCTGCCAGCTGCTGCGCCCCCCATGTAGAAGGTGCACCTCCTGGGAGCAGGCACGTCTTTTGGCTCTTCTGACCATGGAGAGATAGGACGGTCCCTGCAGCCCGCGCGACAGAAAGCTGTGCCGCCACCACCGGCCGCGCCCGTCCTTCGGATGGATCGCAACAGAGAGGCCGAGATGGAGCTGAGGCGAGGCCCCAGCCCCACCAGGGCCGGCCGGGGCCACGAGGTGGATGGGGACAAGGCTACCTGCCACACCTGCTGCATCTGCGGCAAGAGCTTCCCCTTCCAGAGCTCGCTTTCGCAGCACATGCGCAAGCACACGGGCGAGAAGCCCTACAAGTGTCCCTACTGCGACCACCGGGCTTCCCAGAAGGGCAACCTGAAGATTCACATCCGGAGCCACCGCACGGGGACTCTGATTCAGGGACACGAGCCGGAGGCGGGCGAGGCGCCGCTGGGTGAGATGCGCGCCTCCGAGGGCCTGGACGCCTGCGCCAGCCCCACCAAGAGCGCCTCGGCCTGCAACCGGCTGCTGAACGGGGCCTCGCAGGCCGACGGCGCCAGGGTCCTGAACGGGGCCTCGCAGGCCGACAGCGGCAGAGTCCTGCTGCGGAGCAGCAAGAAGGGGGCAGAGGGGTCCGCATGCGCCCCGGGGGAGGCCAAGGCAGCGGTCCAGTGCTCCTTCTGCAAGAGCCAGTTCGAGCGTAAGAAGGACCTGGAGCTGCACGTGCACCAGGCGCACAAGCCGTTCAAGTGCAGGCTGTGCAGCTACGCGACGCTGCGGGAGGAGTCGCTGCTGAGCCACATCGAGAGGGACCACATCACCGCGCAGGGGCCCGGCAGCGGCGAGGCCTGCGTGGAGAACGGCAAGCCCGAGCTGAGCCCCGGGGAGTTCCCGTGCGAGGTGTGTGGCCAGGCCTTCAGCCAGACCTGGTTCCTGAAGGCGCACATGAAGAAGCACCGGGGCTCCTTCGACCACGGCTGCCACATCTGCGGCCGTAGGTTCAAGGAGCCCTGGTTCCTCAAGAACCACATGAAGGCGCACGGCCCCAAGACGGGCAGCAAGAACAGGCCCAAGAGTGAGCTGGACCCCATCGCCACCATCAACAACGTGGTCCAGGAGGAGGTGATCGTCGCCGGCCTGAGCCTCTACGAGGTCTGCGCCAAGTGCGGGAACCTGTTTACAAACCTGGACAGCTTGAACGCCCACAATGCCATCCACCGCAGAGTCGAGGCCAGCCGCACGCGCGCCCCGGCCGAGGAGGGGGCGGAGGGGCCCTCGGACACCAAGCAGTTCTTCCTCCAGTGCCTGAACCTGAGGCCGTCGGCGGCCGGCGACTCGTGCCCTGGCACGCAGGCCGGACGGCGGGTGGCTGAGCTGGACCCGGTCAACAGCTACCAGGCCTGGCAGCTGGCCACGCGGGGTAAGGTGGCCGAGCCGGCCGAGTACCTCAAGTACGGGGCCTGGGACGAGGCGCTGGCCGGGGACGTGGCCTTCGACAAGGACAGGCGCGAGTACGTCCTGGTGAGCCAGGAGAAGCGCAAGCGTGAGCAGGATGCACCAGCCGCGCAGGGGCCCCCGCGGAAGCGCGCGAGCGGGCCTGGGGACCCCGCGCCCGCCGGCCACCTCGATCCCCGCTCGGCCGCGCGCCCCAACCGCAGGGCCGCAGCCACCACCGGCCAGGGCAAGTCCTCCGAGTGCTTCGAGTGCGGCAAGATCTTCCGCACCTATCATCAGATGGTGCTGCACTCACGCGTGCATCGCCGCGCGCGCCGCGAGAGGGACAGTGACGGGGACAGGGCGGCGCGGGCCCGCTGCGGATCACTCAGTGAGGGTGACTCGGCCTCCCAGCCCAGCAGCCCTGGCTCCGCCTGTGCCGCTGCTGACTCCCCGGGCTCTGGCCTGGCCGACGAGGCTGCCGAAGACAGTGGTGAGGAGGGCGCCCCTGAACCTGCACCAGGTGAGCAAGTGTACCCAGGTGGCCTGGGTCCTTAACTTCCCGTTTCATATTTTGCCTCCTCTAGGGGGACAGCCGCGCCGCTGCTGCTTTTCCGAAGAGGTGACTTCGACCGAGCTCTCCAGTGGAGACCAGAGTCACAAGATGGGAGATAACGCCTCGGAAAGAGACACCGGCGAGTCCAAGGCAGGGATCGCAGCTTCTGTGTCCATACTTGAAAACAGTAGCAGAGAGACTTCTAGAAGGCAAGAGCAGCACAGATTTTCTATGGACTTAAAGATGCCAGCATTTCACCCCAAGCAGGAGGTGCCCGTCCCTGGTGATGGTGTGGAGTTCCCTTCCAGTACGGGAGCGGAGGGCCAGACGGGTCACCCTGCAGAAAAGCTGTCCGATTTGCACAACAAGGAACACTCTGGGGGAGGGAAGCGGGCGCTGGCCCCAGACCTCATGCCGCTAGATTTAAGTGCGAGGTCGACGCGGGATGACCCCAGCAATAAGGAGACGGCCTCCTCCCTGCAGGCGGCTTTAGTCGTTCACCCGTGTCCTTACTGCAGCCACAAGACCTACTACCCCGAGGTCCTGTGGATGCACAAACGCATCTGGCACCGCGTCAGCTGCAACTCCGTGGCTCCCCCGTGGATTCAGCCCAATGGTTACAAAAGCATCAGAAGCAATTTGGTTTTCCTTTCCCGGAGCGGACGCACGGGCCCCCCGCCTGCCCTCGGTGGCAAAGAATGCCAGCCTTTGCTCCTTGCTCGGTTCACCCGCACTCAGGTGCCAGGGGGGATGCCGGGGTCCAAAAGTGGCTCTTCTCCCCTGGGAGTGGTCACAAAAGCCGCTAGCATGCCTAAGAATAAGGAGAGCCATTCCGGAGGTCCCTGCGCTCTGTGGGCGCCCGGCCCTGACGGGTATCGACAGACCAAACCTTGTCACGGCCAGGAGCCACATGGCGCGGCCACACAGGGGCCCCTGGCCAAGCCCAGGCAGGAGGCTAGCTCCAAACCGGTGCCTGCCCCGGGTGGCGGGGGCTTCAGCAGGAGCGCCACCCCTACGCCCACCGTCATCGCCCGGGCTGGCGCGCAGCCCTCGGCCAATAGCAAGCCTGTGGAGAAGTTTGGGGTCCCCCCAGCGGGGGCTGGCTTTGCCCCCACAAATAAGCACAGTGCCCCGGACTCCCTGAAAGCCAAATTCAGTGCTCAGCCTCAGGGTCCACCTCCTGCAAAGGGCGAAGGGGGCGCTCCTCCTCTACCTCCCCGCGAGCCCCCCTCGAAGGCAGCCCAGGAGCTGAGGACTCTGGCCACCTGTGCTGCGGGGTCCAGGGGCGACGCGGCCTTGCAGGCCCAGCCCGGCGTGGCTGGGGCGCCCCCCGTCCTACACTCCATCAAACAGGAGCCGGTGGCCGAGGGGCATGAGAAGCGCCTGGACATCCTCAACATCTTTAAGACGTACATTCCAAAGGACTTTGCGACCCTCTACCAGGGATGGGGTGTCAGCGGCCCTGGGTTGGAGCACAGAGGTAAGATGTGCGGGCCCTCTCTTCCCCAGGCCGCCCTGCCACCACCACCACCTCGCCACCGCAGGGACACTCCGGACGCAGGCCCGGCCAGGAGAGTTCGTCTGCATCGAGTGCGGAAAGAGCTTCCACCAGCCCGGCCACCTCAGGGCCCACATGCGGGCACACTCAGGTATCGCCCTCCCGCCCAGCTATCCCCAAGGGCTGATCTGTTAACAAACCCCTTGTTCCCACAGTGGTGTTTGAGTCCGATGGGCCTCGGGGTTCTGAAGTTCATACCACCTCCGCAGACGCCCCCAAACAAGTAGGTCTCATGATGAATTGGATGTCTGGGTTTTTTCTCCTGTTCTTTCCTTTTTCTCACCCAGGGGAGAGACCATTCTAACACAGGTACCGTCCAGACAGTGCCTCTGAGAAAGGGAACCTAAAGGCGTGTTTCCGACGCACCCCAGGTCCCCGTAACGGCCATTAGCAGTACCCTCACGATGTCCCAGCAGCCTCCCACCTGTGACCTGGCCGCTCCATGGAAGAACAGCCGGGGAACTCCTGAGCAGACACCTCACATCCCGAGCCGCTGCGCTGGAGTGGAAACTGAAGGCAGATGCCTCTCCTTGTTAAACGTTCAGAAATAAATGAAGATGCTATATTCTAGAAATACATGTAGATACTATATACGCATTTACGTGCTCATCGTCCATAGTCCCATATTTTCTTATAATAAACAGTAGTACTGGCAGGCACAGTAGGGGCACAAGGCATCTGTCTTATTCAAGACAAGTTTGAGACACTGGAAAAAAAGATACTTGTTGTGTGTGTTGGACAGAGTGGCGAGGCTGAGCACTGTCACAGGGGCCTCCCATGTTAAGAGGGACTGTGGGGATGATGTCAGAACAAGACGTGGTGGATTTGAGGTTGATCGAGTATTAATACTACTGCCTCTCCTTGTCTTAGTGGGTATTTAAAATAGTAAATAAGAGAGAGGAAGGAGGTGACGTTCAGGTGCTGTGGGAAGCAGGCTTGGCGGAGGGGTATGATGATGAGACCCTCATTGTTCACTGGCTCCATCGCACTCCTCCCTGGGGCCGTGTGCCTGTTCCATTCTTCCCACCATTCGAACTGAGCGAATCTGGCAAAGGAGACACGTCTGTGGGAATGCGTAGATTCCGCCTCGGAAGAGAGCTAGCGCAACACTAAGAAAAGCAGGCTTCTTGTTTATTCTCAGGACCTTTTTGTAACAGGGCTACATTCTGCAAACTGCTTACAAAGGAAGACTATACGTCTTAACAAATTATTTAGCCACTGAGTCCTCCCGATTCGGACCTGTTTTAGTAATGGCAGAAGAATCCCTGAGCAGGTTCAGGTGCCCTAGATGACTAGGGTGCTGAGCTCTGGCGCCTTCTGTCCCCACTCTTTGCCTCCCCGCCCCTTCCCTGAGCCACCCCAGCAAGTGGGTGTCTTTTCTCCCTGGGCCTGGTGACCTCCACAGGATGAGTGACTTTGTTCATAAAGGGTGGGGATCACCAGCCCCTTGGGTGGGGGACGGCTTCATATACCTCTTCCTCAGTAATGCAAATGCGAGTTTTTGTGGTGGGGGTTAAGGCCCATAACAAAGGATCTTAAACCATGCAGTGTACGCAATTGAAATGGTATTCCACAGATATAAATATTTTCTTTTCCCATTGCCGTGACACTATGTGTGATGGTAATATTTCTGAGAGTTTCAGATTTTTGCACATATGATTTTATGCATTATCAAAAGTTACTGCTGCCTTGAATGAAAATGTTCTGTGAAATTTTTTGCAAAAGCTTTACTAGGTTTTTTTTTAATTGTGAAATTTTGTAAAGGCAGGAAATGGATTAAAACGAGCATGCTAAATATATTTTTCAAAAAAGCAATAATTTTACATGTACAGAAATTATCCTAACCTTTAATACTGGCGAGAGCAACAGTTTACTTAATACGGTAATGGACTAGTGCAGTTTTTGTAGACAGTGGGCTTCTGATACAAAGTCTTGTTTAAACACAGACACACACACACACAAACACACACACACACCCTAAAGTGTGGGTTTCCTGTTCTAATGATTTGTTGAATATTATTATATTATTATTATTATTATTATTATTATTGTTATTGTTATTAGTAATGTTTGGTTCTGGATTCTACTTGTTACTGAGTTTAAATTACTTGACGGTTCAGGTTACTTTGCAACACTTTCAAACGATGCAATGTAACTGGCTAGCTTATATATATATATATATATATATATATATATATTTTTTTTTTTTTTTACTTATTTTTTTCTGATATTCTTACACCAGATATGTACGAAAATGATCTGTCCTGTTGGTGTAATTAGGAATGTCCATGCAGATACAGTTAAACAACTGTAATTGACTGTTCTGTAAAGTTATTTTGGGCAAAGTTGCGGAGACACATTCCTCTGTCCACCTAAGAAATCAGAAGACTCTTCTGTTGATTTATGTTTAATCATTTCAGTAGTTTCCCCACAGTGATCATTTCTGCATTTTCTGGCTTTTGTTTTCTTGGCTGAAAGTGAATGGTGACTGTTAGGAATGTCAGGGACTAGTGACCCAGTCCTGTTTCTCTGTGTTTTAGTTATTAAAAAGAAATTCTGTACCCAAAGTGACACGAAAGTGTAGTCTACATTTTTACTGTTTCAGAAGCGGCATGGAAAAGTGCAGTTGGCCTTTGGAGCTGGAAGTGTCTTGCTGGTGAGGCTCCATCCTGGAGGCTCTGGTGGGGAGTGGGCTGGCGCTGGGGCCCTGCCGGCCGCGTGCTGGATCCTTCCTGGCTTGCAGGAGAGCAGGCGTGGAGGACAGTCAGCTTGCGGGGCCGCGCAGGGTGCACAGAGTGCAGGAGGAAGGTTTTCACCCAGTTAAACAGACTGGGGAGCCCCCCCAAGAACGCCATCCCTTGAGGCCAGCTGTGGGCAGGCCTGGATGTGTGGTCCCTTCCTTCCACCCATCGTCAGTATTGTGTTGGTTTGTTAATTTGTTGATTTGGTCATAGTATTTAATATGATTTGTGTTTCCTTATTTATTTAGCCACCGTTTTGATTGCCTTTTTTTTTCCGAATGGTAATTTCTGCATGATACACTTCTGTACGTTGTCTTCTGACTGTTACAGACTTTCTACTACCTCTCCCGATCTGCTGTTTCCTTGTTTCTTAACAGGATTTTTTACAGTGTTGCGTCTAATGTAACTTAGACAATAAAGGGTTTGGTTGTCTACACTGCAGCTTCTCGGTGTCTCTCCCCTGCTTTCCGCTCGCTGCTTCCCGCTCTGCCCCTGCTGGGGCCTGGCTGCACCCTGGCCTGCCTTCCTATACTCTCCTGTTTCCTGCTCATATCTCTTCCTCATTTTTGCGTTCAAATAACACACAGCTAATGAGCTTCTAAAAATCTTTTCAGGTTGTTCACTTGTATTCCTTAATTTGAAGAATGAATATTTAAATTCTCTCAAAAGTCAGATATTGAGGATCTTCTCTGGGAAATTGGCCACTGTACCTGCCCACCTTTCTGCCTGGTTCCCTGGAAGGTCTTATTGTCATCTTAGACGGACAGATTTCATTCTCAGCACCATACAGATTTGGCTTCAAAGCCAGGTGAATTTTGCCTTTGAGGCTCTGAAAAGTATTAAGTGTTTTAAGAGGTCCCCCAATATTTACTTATTTATTTTTTAAACCAAGAAAGACACTGGTTCCCTGAAAAGCAGGTGCTTCAGGAAGTAGCAATTGGGAGTTGCATACAGTTACTTCGTCAGAGAAAGGAGCGCCCAGTATGACAGGCCCCCACCCCTGATCCGGCCACTGTGCACAGGTCGCTGAGGGTGTGAGAACACCTCTGCAGGGGCTCCGGCACATGTGGGTTTCATCGTCTCACACTCCTTCAGGCTGCAGGGGTTGAGTGCAGAAAGGGCAAGCTTCATCTCCATGGTGCCTCTCCAGGCTGGCAACTCTGGTCGGCCTCTGTTCTTTGGACAGAGAGGGTGTAGGTTACAGGGTCAGTAGGGATGCTTTCTGGATCAAAGAAAGTGGGTGTAGTGCTTAGTCTGTTGTGTGGAAGAGGGCACCTCCTGGGCTTTCGTGGCTGGAGACTGTCTACCAACATTCCTTCCTTCAAACTAGACAAACCCTCCTCTGCCACCCCCAGCAAATTCTCAGAGGTTTCCAAGCTGTAGAAAAAGGAAGGAAGGAAGGACGGCATTCACATAGCTTTACTTTCTGCTTCAAAATGTCTTAAGTAGCATATGTTGTTTTACTGCTTTTAACTTTGGTGAGTTCTAATTTCAGAACGTTTTGTTCACTGAGCAAAAAAACAGATGAAACAACCACAGGCCAGGACTTCAAGTGAGGAGGACGCCTTTGTTTGCCGTGGTTGGTGGGAGCACACGCCGGAGCCCGGTAACGTGCCTGTGGGAGTGACCAAGGGCCACCCGCCCAAGGGAAAATGTTCATTCTTCATCAGCTTTGCTAATTCTGCTTTGAGGCAGTAAAATGCAAAAGACCATAGAATTTGTATTTCTTTTTTTAAAATACAATTTATAACATTATATTTTGTACTCTTTATATTAGAATTTGTAACTAGATTGATGTATTTAACTATTTCTGAAAAAGTAATTCAATGTTTTAGTTGTGTGATAAAAATATTTAGATAAAACATATTCATTCTATTGGAATTTGAAATAAATAAAAACATCTTGGAGTTCTGAGATTTGTAAGACATTTTTCCCCAATTTCAGAGGGTGGCGTAAATCGTTTGACAGCCCGCTTTGGTCTGTGGTTATTTATTTTTGTTGGCTGAACATAAACCAAAGTGTTAATGCTCTTTATTTATGGAAGAGTTTTAGGGTAATTCACAAGATCGTTCATCTGAACAGATGCCCAGATGGCCCGAGTGGTTTTTTTCCAACTCTTTTGTGGACTCGAGGACATACAGTTTTTTAATGGAGACGCTGTGTTTTTCTCATTTTCTTTCACAGCACACATGTTATTTCCCCACTGAATACACCCACTGTTCTTACCCTTGCACTGTCACCCATACAGGACGCACAGGGATGGACGCGGACGGAATTCTGACTCAGCCACACCTGGAGGAAATTATTGTGTCAAAAATGTGGGGACACAAGGGCTGGCACTGTGGTTTGCAATGGTTTACTGATGAGACAGCAAAAATGAGACAGGACCATCAGATGCAATAAAGATTCTAATTTAAAAAGATAAAATGTGTTTTAAAATTAAAAGATAGAACT